TGGGGGCCTCGGGCGGGGCCGCCGGGGAGCCACGACGGCCGCTCGACCAGAGCATCCCGCAGTCCCGTTCCCTCCAGAGGGGAAGAATGGCCGAATCTGGCACGATCCCACGGAGATCTCGCTCTTCCCAGCGCAGTCTCCGCTACTGAGCGCGGGACCAACGCAGGCGATGCCGGGCGGCCGACAGGGAAAGCCCAGACCTGGGGCAGAGAAGGAATGAGGGGCCGCCAGCCGGGGGGATTTCCTCCCGCTCTTCCCTCTCCAACGGGAGCGGAAAATGTGATTTGCTGTGCATTCCAGGCGCGGTTCCCTGGGGTGACCTCTCCCAGCCGGCCCGGGCGGGGGGAGCAGACAAAGAGGCGAGGCGGGCGGAGAGGGGACCCCGCGGGGAAGCAGGAGGGGTGCGGGGGGCGGGGGCAGTACCGGGAAAGGGGGCGGATAGCGGGTCTGGCGGCGGCGGCGGCGCCTGGCCAATGGAGAGGCGCGGCCCCGGGCGCCGCGCTCTGCCGCCGGCATTTAAACGGGAGACGGCGCGATGCCTGGCACTCGGTGCGCCTTCCGCGGACCGGGCGACCCAGTGCACGGCCGCCGCGTCACTCTCGGTCCCGCTGACCCCGCGCCGAGCCCCGGCGGCTCTGGCCGCGGCCGCACTCAGCGCCACGCGTCGAAAGCGCAGGCCCCGAGGACCCGCCGCACTGACAGGTGAGCGCGGACGCACCCGGCAGGGATGTGAGTGGGCGGAGGGAAGAGGGCCGCAAACCAACCCAGGACCCGCTCAGTTCCACGCGCGGCAGCCCTCCGTGCGCGCAGGCTCGGGTGCGTTGTTCGCGGGGGTGAATTGTGAAGAACCATCGCGGGGTCCTTCCTGCTGAGGCCGCGGACACCGTGACCTCGCTGCTCTGGGTCTGCAGGGAAACGTAGGAAAAAAAGTTGTCAGGAGCGGGCAGGATGACCCCCACATCCCGTTTCCACCTCCCGGAGGCCCCCGAACACGCTCCTGGTGCTGGTGGCAGCAGCGCCTGGCAGACGCGCCCGCTTAGCGAGGGCGCGAAGTCCAGGCCGCCAGAGCGCAGGAGCATCCGGACCTGCTAGTCGGCCGCTGACTGCGCGGCGAGTTGCCTTGAGAGGGTCCCATGTGCTTGGGGCGCCGCGCTGGGTCTGGGGGCGTCTTGGGGCGCCCATTGGAGTCCGCGGGTTGGAGCATCCGGAGAATCCATGATGTGTGCATTTGCCGATCCCCGAGGTGAGATGGAGACTGGCAAGGGCAGAGCCGCTTGTCTTCCCCTCTCTGTGCTTCCTTTCTTTAGTATGAGCCGCACAGCCTACACGGTGGGAGCCCTGCTTCTCCTCTTGGGGACCCTGCTGCCGGCTGCTGAAGGGAAAAAGAAAGGGTCCCAAGGTGCCATCCCCCCGCCAGACAAGGCCCAGCACAATGACTCAGAGCAGACTCAGTCGCCCCAGCAGCCTGGCTCCAGGAACCGGGGGCGGGGCCAAGGGCGGGGCACTGCCATGCCCGGGGAGGAGGTGCTGGAGTCCAGCCAAGAGGCCCTGCATGTGACGGAGCGCAAATACCTGAAGCGAGACTGGTGCAAAACCCAGCCGCTTAAGCAGACCATCCACGAGGAAGGCTGCAACAGTCGCACCATCATCAACCGCTTCTGTTACGGCCAGTGCAACTCTTTCTACATCCCCAGGCACATCCGGAAGGAGGAAGGTTCCTTTCAGTCCTGCTCCTTCTGCAAGCCCAAGAAATTCACTACCATGATGGTCACACTCAACTGCCCTGAACTACAGCCACCTACCAAGAAGAAGAGAGTCACACGTGTGAAGCAGTGTCGTTGCATATCCATCGATTTGGATTAAGCCAAATCCAGGTGCACCCAGCATGTCCTAGGAATGCAGCCCCAGGAAGTCCCAGACCTAAAACAACCAGATTCTTACTTGGCTTAAACCTAGAGGCCAGAAGAACCCCCAGCTGCCTCCTGGCAGGAGCCTGCTTGTGCGTAGTTCGTGTGCATGAGTGTGGATGGGTGCCTGTGGGTGTTTTTAGACACCAGAGAAAACACAGTCTCTGCTAGAGAGCACTCCCTATTTTGTAAACATATCTGCTTTAATGGGGATGTACCAGAAACCCACCTCACCCCGGCTCACATCTAAAGGGGCGGGGCCGTGGTCTGGTTCTGACTTTGTGTTTTTGTGCCCTCCTGGGGACCAGAATCTCCTTTCGGAATGAATGTTCATGGAAGAGGCTCCTCTGAGGGCAAGAGACCTGTTTTAGTGCTGCATTCGACATGGAAAAGTCCTTTTAACCTGTGCTTGCATCCTCCTTTCCTCCTCCTCCTCACAATCCATCTCTTCTTAAGTTGATAGTGACTATGTCAGTCTAATCTCTTGTTTGCCAAGGTTCCTAAATTAATTCACTTAACCATGATGCAAATGTTTTTCATTTTGTGAAGACCCTCCAGACTCTGGGAGAGGCTGGTGTGGGCAAGGACAAGCAGGATAGTGGAGTGAGAAAGGGAGGGTGGAGGGTGAGGCCAAATCAGGTCCAGCAAAAGTCAGTAGGGACATTGCAGAAGCTTGAAAGGCCAATACCAGAACACAGGCTGATGCTTCTGAGAAAGTCTTTTCCTAGTATTTAACAGAACCCAAGTGAACAGAGGAGAAATGAGATTGCCAGAAAGTGATTAACTTTGGCCGTTGCAATCTGCTCAAACCTAACACCAAACTGAAAACATAAATACTGACCACTCCTATGTTCGGACCCAAGCAAGTTAGCTAAACCAAACCAACTCCTCTGCTTTGTCCCTCAGGTGGAAAAGAGAGGTAGTTTAGAACTCTCTGCATAGGGGTGGGAATTAATCAAAAACCGCAGAGGCTGAAATTCCTAATACCTTTCCTTTATCGTGGTTATAGTCAGCTCATTTCCATTCCACTATTTCCCATAATGCTTCTGAGAGCCACTAACTTGATTGATAAAGATCCTGCCTCTGCTGAGTGTACCTGACAGTAGTCTAAGATGAGAGAGTTTAGGGACTACTCTGTTTTAGCAAGAGATATTTTGGGGGTCTTTTTGTTTTAACTATTGTCAGGAGATTGGGCTAAAGAGAAGACGACGAGAGTAAGGAAATAAAGGGAATTGCCTCTGGCTAGAGAGTAGTTAGGTGTTAATACCTGGTAGAGATGTAAGGGATATGACCTCCCTTTCTTTATGTGCTCACTGAGGATCTGAGGGGACCCTGTTAGGAGAGCATAGCATCATGATGTATTAGCTGTTCATCTGCTACTGGTTGGATGGACATAACTATTGTAACTATTCAGTATTTACTGGTAGGCACTGTCCTCTGATTAAACTTGGCCTACTGGCAATGGCTACTTAGGATTGATCTAAGGGCCAAAGTGCAGGGTGGGTGAACTTTATTGTACTTTGGATTTGGTTAACCTGTTTTCTTCAAGCCTGAGGTTTTATATACAAACTCCCTGAATACTCTTTTTGCCTTGTATCTTCTCAGCCTCCTAGCCAAGTCCTATGTAATATGGAAAACAAACACTGCAGACTTGAGATTCAGTTGCCGATCAAGGCTCTGGCATTCAGAGAACCCTTGCAACTCGAGAAGCTGTTTTTATTTCGTTTTTGTTTTGATCCAGTGCTCTCCCATCTAACAACTAAACAGGAGCCATTTCAAGGCGGGAGATATTTTAAACACCCAAAATGTTGGGTCTGATTTTCAAACTTTTAAACTCACTACTGATGATTCTCACGCTAGGCGAATTTGTCCAAACACATAGTGTGTGTGTTTTGTATACACTGTATGACCCCACCCCAAATCTTTGTATTGTCCACATTCTCCAACAATAAAGCACAGAGTGGATTTAATTAAGCACACAAATGCTAAGGCAGAATTTTGAGGGTGGGAGAGAAGAAAAGGGAAAGAAGCTGAAAATGTAAAACCACACCAGGGAGGAAAAATGACATTCAGAACCAGCAAACACTGAATTTCTCTTGTTGTTTTAACTCTGCCACAAGAATGCAATTTCGTTAACGGAGATGACTTAAGTTGGCAGCAGTAATCTTCTTTTAGGAGCTTGTACCACAGTCTTGCACATAAGTGCAGATTTGGCTCAAGTAAAGAGAATTTCCTCAACACTAACTTCACTGGGATAATCAGCAGCGTAACTACCCTAAAAGCATATCACTAGCCAAAGAGGGAAATATCTGTTCTTCTTACTGTGCCTATATTAAGACTAGTACAAATGTGGTGTGTCTTCCAACTTTCATTGAAAATGCCATATCTATACCATATTTTATTCGAGTCACTGATGATGTAATGATATATTTTTTCATTATTATAGTAGAATATTTTTATGGCAAGATATTTGTGGTCTTGATCATACCTATTAAAATAATGCCAAACACCAAATATGAATTTTATGATGTACACTTTGTGCTTGGCATTAAAAGAAAAAAACACACATCCTGGAAGTCTGTAAGTTGTTTTTTGTTACTGTAGGTCTTCAAAGTTAAGAGTGTAAGTGAAAAATCTGGAGGAGAGGATAATTTCCACTGTGTGGAATGTGAATAGTTAAATGAAAAGTTATGGTTATTTAATGTAATTATTACTTCAAATCCTTTGGTCACTGTGATTTCAAGCATGTTTTCTTTTTCTCCTTTATATGACTTTCTCTGAGTTGGGCAAAGAAGAAGCTGACACACCGTATGTTGTTAGAGTCTTTTATCTGGTCAGGGGAAACAAAATCTTGACCCAGCTGAACATGTCTTCCTGAGTCAGTGCCTGAATCTTTATTTTTTAAATTGAATGTTCCTTAAAGGTTAACATTTCTAAAGCAATATTAAGAAAGACTTTAAATGTTATTTTGGAAGACTTACGATGCATGTATACAAACGAATAGCAGATAATGATGACTAGTTCACACATAAAGTCCTTTTAAGGAGAAAATCTAAAATGAAAAGTGGATAAACAGAACATTTATAAGTGATCAGTTAATGCCTAAGAGTGAAAGTAGTTCTATTGACATTCCTCAAGATATTTAATATCAACTGCATTATGTATTATGTCTGCTTAAATCATTTAAAAACGGCAAAGAATTATATAGACTATGAGGTACCTTGCTGTGTAGGAGGATGAAAGGGGAGTTGATAGTCTCATAAAACTAATTTGGCTTCAAGTTTCATGAATCTGTAACTAGAATTTAATTTTCACCCCAATAATGTTCTATATAGCCTTTGCTAAAGAGCAACTAATAAATTAAACCTATTCTTTCTGTGTGTGTGAGCGTGCGTTTGTGTTTGGTAGTGTTCCTAGGGCAGAGGTGGAGCAGGGATGCACTTATCATGGGAAGGGAGGTAGAAAAGAGAATTGGATAGCCTGTGATCTTTGGTGGAATTTATTCCTTTTGCCTAGGCCTTTCAGACCCTGCTTGATTTCCGTAGGACACTTCAGGTTGTGGCAAGGGAGAGCTGGTCTGCAATCGGAAGTACCAGCCTCTTCCCTAGAGCACAACTAGAAAGAAGAACTATAGAGTGTTATAAGGGAGGCCCTGAGATGGAAGGACCATCACACAGAAATGATAATAACTTCATTTCAGGGTGTTCCAGGGGAAAAGCAGGAGAAAGATTTGGGGCTCAGTAGAAGGAAAAGCTTCCTAGTGATAAGAGTGATTGGCAATACCATGAGGTACCTTTAAAAGATAGTGAACTCCTGTCCTTGGAAATATTAAACCACAGGCTAGATATCATTTAATAGGGATGTGAAGTAGAGTAAGTCACTGCCCTTGGTGTGCAATTGTGAACTTGTCAATTTCTGAGGTCCCTTTCTACTTAGATATATAATACAAGATTTCTATTAGGTATGGGTGCTCTGATGATAATGAAAATCCCAGCAGCTATGTATGGGATGGTTACACCAGACACTGTGCTAAGGATTTTCTTTGAATTGTTTCTCACTCAATCTTCACGGTAGCTCAGTGAGGTAGGTACCATTATCACTGCTAGAAAGCAGTGAACTTATATGGTCTTACTGTGGCACTGGGTCCTTAAACATTATGCAAAACTGTGAGCAACTTTTATCGGTTTGTTCTTTTAAGAACATAACACAGCACTCTAAAAATAGATCTAACTAGATTGTTCACATCTAGCGATTAAGGCCACCCTGAGATTATAGCTGCATCATCAGGAACCCAAGATCTGAAGCATTCAGTCAAAGCCTCTTGGCCACCTCTCTTTTTGTCATGGCCTTCTTGGACTTGGAGGGGGAGAATGGAAGCAAGTACCAAGGAGAAAGTGTTCTCAGAAAAGCCACACCCATTAGAAAAATACAAGGCCTGAAAGGTGTGAGTGGGACTTGACACGGAAGAGCATTTCAAGCTTAAGAAAAAAAAAAAAAAGAAGAATGTGGGAGGATGTCAGCAACAATGCTTGAGATTCCCTGGTCCCCCAAAGAGTCTCTCCTCCATAAAACTAATGAGAATGTGACAAAAATAGATTCAACTTCTTATAGCTCTGGAAATTAACTGAAGATGTATAGCAATTTGCAGAGCATTTATTCAAGAAAAAGACTAAATCTCTGTGAGCACTGTGATATTGTAACTTGCACTACTCTCATCTCCCCCTCTCCAGCTCCACAATAGCTTTGAAACCAACAGCCTGCAATTACCATGAAAATCAGCAGTCTGGCAGCCACTGAAGGTGACAGAATGGAGTTGGAGTTCTTTCAAAGTCCCATTCCTAGACAATTGTCACTATTTGACCTGTTTGGCAGGCCCTGGAAGCTCCACTTGCAAGGCTATATTTGACCTGACTGGAAGCTTCCCAGGGTAAAAAACTTTGTCAAAACAACTAGAGGCAATTGATTCTCTTTGTGGCTGCCTGGGGTAATGTATAACAGTTGGGGAAAGCAATTGGCTAAATAAAAAGCCTAAAAGGAGAAGCTGGAAAAAGAGATTTTCATAGGGACTTTGAAAAGCTCCAAAGTGTTATTGGCAATCTAGACTGCCAAATGCATAAATAGGACTCCATCCATGCCCAGGACTGTGCAGATGCTCAGGAAAAACCCAAGAAAGCCTTAAGCTCTCACTTCAAGCTGATCTTGAGGCTCTGCACAAGCCATAAGTAAAGGGAATGCAGAGTTGTCAATTGCATGGCGGAGTGTTGAGTGTGCCTCAGCATTCACACAGAGCTCCTTGGCAGAGACTGGTTGAATTATTGATTCCAAGTGTTTGAGGAAATCCGTGTACAACTATTAGATGACTACTAACCAAGCAGAGACTTCAGTGTCCACACACAACAAAAAATACAGACTTTACAGAATTAGTTCAGAAAAGTCATTAAACAAAGAAACAACAACAAACCCTGGGGAAATGACAGTACGATCAAACCATGCATGGCCCTGCCTGCATGTGGGAATCCTCATCCAAGTCATACTTTCTAAACATCATAAAAAGCCCAAACCAGTCTCCTTTCCTGGCTCTCTCAAGTCATTTTCAGACCAGGTTAGGAGACGTGAGCTGCTCTCCACAAAAAGCCTCATGTGAGTAATAAATGTTTCATACTCTCTTGGGGTGTGTGTAACATCATCAGTCTCAGCATCTAAACCAAATTTTGGTGACATTTCATCTTGTTTATGCAGATGTCCACCACACCTATAAATAAACAAACTACTGAAACTGATTCAAGAAAAAATAAAAATCTGAATAGAGCTATCACAAGTAAAGAGATTAAATAAGCAATCAAATAACTTCCCAGAAAGAAAAGCCCAATTTAGGATGTCTTAACTGATTAATGTTAGCAAATATTTAAAGAAGAATTGGTACAAATTCTTCACAAACTCTTCCAGAAATGGAAGAGGAGGAAACACTTTCCACCTTATTTTCTATAACTAGTATTACCTTGATACCAAATTCTGACAAATACATCAAAAATAAAACCATAGACCAATATCTCTTTTAAGTGTAAATGCAAAAAAATTCAACAAAATGCTAGATAACTGGGTCCAACAACATATGGAAAGGATTATATACCTTGACCAAGTGGGATTTGCCCCAGGAATGCAAGATTGATTTAACCATCAGTGTAATGCATCATATTAATAGAATAAAGACAGAAACCACACAATCATCTCGATACACGCAGAAAAATCATTTGGCAAAATTCAACACCCCTTTGTAATAAAATCACTCAACACACTAGGAAGAGAAGGGAACTTCTTCAACCTCACACATGGCATCTATGAAAAACCCACAGCTGGCCGGGTATGGTGGCTCAAGCCTGTAATCCCAGCACTTTGGGAGGCTGAGCCAGGCGGATCACCTGAGGTCAGGAGTTCGAGACCAACCTGACCAACATGGAGAAACCCTGTATCTACTAAAAATACAAAAAATTAGCCCGGCGTGGTGGCAAATGCCTGTAATCCCAGCTGCTTGGGAGGCTGAGGCAGGAGAATCGGTTGAACCCAGGAGGTGGAGGTTCTGGTGAGCCGAGATCACGCCATTGTACTCCAGCCTGGGCAACAAGAACAAAACTCTGTCTCAAAAAAAAAAAAAAAAAGAAAAGAAAAACCCACAGCTAACATCATACTTAAAGGTGAAAGACTGAAAGCTTTCCCCCAAGAGGAACTAACAGGATATCTGCTGTCACTATTTTTATTCAATATTATACTGGAGGTTCTACCTAGGGTAATTAGGCAAAAAAAAAAAAAAAAAAAAAAAACAACAACAAAAAAAAAACAAAAAAAAAAACAAACAAAAAAAAGAAAAGAAAAAAGTCATCCAGATTGGAAAAGAAATAAAATGATTTCAATTTTAAGATGACATAATATTGTATGTAGAAATCCTAAGGAATTTACAAAAGAACTATTAGAGCTAATACATGATTTCAGCAAGGTTGCAGGATACAAGATCAACATACAGATATAAATTGTATTCTACACACTTGTAATGAAAAATCTGAAAATAAAATTAAGAAAATAGCACCCTTTGAATAGTATCAAAAAGAATAAAATACATAGAAAAAATGTAACAGGAAGTGCAAGACTGGTACATTGAAAACAATAAAACATTGTTAAAAAATTTAAAATCATCAAAATAGATGGAAATAAAACCTGTGTTCATGGATGAAAAAAATTAACATTGCTCTACAGATTCAATACAATTCTTATCAAAATCCCAGGTGGCTTAAGAAATTGACAAGTTAATCCTAAAATTCATAAGAAATTGAAAGGGATCCACAATAGCCAAAATAATCTTAAAAAAGATTTTAAAAAGTTGGAGAACTCACACTTCCTGGTTTCATAACATACACCAGGCTGGGCATGGTGGTTCATGCCCATAATCCCAGCACTTTGGGAAGTTGAGGCAGAAGGATCACTTGAGCACAGGAGTTTGAGACCAGCCTGGACGATATAGTGAGACCTTGTCTCTACTAAAAATTTAAAAAGGAATTAGCCAGGTGTGGTAACATGCACCTGTTGTCCCAGCTACTTAGGAGGCTGAGGCATGAGGATCACTTGAGCCCAGAAGATTGTACCACTGCACTCCAGCCTACATGACAGAGTAAGTCTCTGTCTCAAAAACAAAACAAACAACAAAAATACTGAAAGCTTTCCCCATACAGGAACTAACAGGATATCTGCTGTCACTATTTTTATTCAATATTGTTCTGGAGGTTCTAGCTAGGGCAATTAGGCAAAAAAAGGAAAAAGAAGTCATCCAGATTAGAAAAGAAATAAAATAATTTCAATTTTCAGATGACATAATATTGTATGTAGAAATCCTAAGGAATTTACAAAAGAACTGCTACCCTGAAAGAATTGTTGTAAGGCAAATACCCCTGTAATTACCATTAGGGGAAGAAATTTTTCCATGCTTCACAGAAACTCTCCTTATACCCCACCTCAATTTTAATCTTTTTCTGTACCACTACAGTTATAATTCTCCTAAAGCTTAAAGCAATTACCTCCTTGTTTATATTTATAGTTTCATCACTGAAGTGTGCATTCCTAAACTCAACACCTTAGTCTGGTTGCAAACAGTTTAAATGAGAAAAGATAAGGCCTGAATTAAGGCAGCAGCCCTAAACCTTTTTCTATAATCCTGATAGTGATTACCACCTAGGGGATTATAAATGTTTGCTTCTTCCTCTGGCACCAACAAGTTTACTGAGCAGAAGTTTAAAATAATTGGATAATGGGGCAGGTGACATCAGCAAGATGTTGTATTAGCAAATGCTGGACCCTTCTTCAATCCACAAACACATCTATTCTGCAAAAATTCATGGCTAAATTCCTTTGTGAGGAATCCAGAAACTAAAAGGCTCCTGCACTCCCAGCAAATGCAAAAACCAGACTCACCAAAGCTGGTAGAGAGATTTGAGATACCACCTTGTCCGAATCCCTAACCCCAGCACAGTGCCATGTAGTCAGCAAGAGACTCCCTAGCACTCAGTTTCTCCCAGGTGAGAGGAGTTGGTTCACATATCCAAGACCTCCAACTTTTCTGAGGAGATTCCCAGAGGACTGGCTTCTATCTTGTCAGTCTTGGAGCTCTGACAGAATTGGTACTATCTAGCTACCTGGGGAAGGACAGAGACAGAGGTTTAGACCAGTAGATGACATGGCACCCTGCCCTCTACTGCCTCACCTCCTGGCTCAGCACAGACAGGACAAAAATCATGGCTACCTACATTTCCCTGGAGAAGGAATGATTTGTTAAAGGCCCCCAAATCACTGGGCAGACTTATTGGTGGGGGTCTTCTCCTCTGAGGCCCAGCTGTGAGGACTGGGACAGGTGACTGCTTTGTCTAATGTGCAGACACCAACACAAAGAGTCAAGGAAAATGAATAATCATACGAAGATGTTCCAAACCAAAGAACAAGATAAATCTCTGGAAACTGAGCTAATGAAATAAACTTATGTGATTTACCTGACAGAGAATTCAGAATAGCTCTCATAAAGATTCTCACCAGAGTCAAGAGAACAATGCATGAAAAAAGTTAAGAATTTTGACAAAGAGATAGAGTATATTTAAAAGTACCAAAAAGAAATGGAACTGAAGAACACAACAACTGAACTGAAAAAATTTATGACAGGACATCAACAGGAGACAAGATTAATCAGAAGAAAGAATCAATGAACTTGAAGACAGGTCATTGGAAATAATTCAGTTAGAGGAGAAATTAAAATGAAAAAGAGTGAAAAAAAGCCCAAGGGTCTTATGGGCAACATCAAGCTGAACAATATACTCATTATTGGCATCACAGAATAAAAGAGAGAAAAGAACTGAGAACGTATTCAAAGAAATAATGGCTGAACACTTCCCAAATATGAGGAAGAAAATGAACATTCTGATCCAAGAAGCCCAAAGGTCATAAAAAAGTGATCCCAAAGCCTACAGGCATATTATAAGTTGTCATCCTAGAGAAAGAAAAATATCTTTCTCCCAGCCTCCATATTCAAATCTTAAGGAAAATTCTTATGGACTTAGCTTGAGTTTCAAGTTCATTTCTAAAATCAATCATGGTGGCCAAACGGAATGAGCATTCTGATTTGCCAGTGTGGTCTCATGTTACCCCTGTGCCTAGAAAGGAAACAGGAGATGAAAAGCATGGTGATAAGAAGACTGGATGGCACCACATGGGATAGGGGGAAAGTAGTTGAAAAAAAATAGTTGTAAGGAAAAGAGATACAAGGAGTCAAAAATAACAAATATCTACTTAAAAGCCTTTTCCACATTTAATGTTTTTTGTTCACTGTGGTGTAGTAATAAATGTCTATACTTAAGGGGTGAGGATTGATATATTTAAAGTGAATGGTCTGGAAGGCAAGGAAGCTCATTCCAACAGATTCATGCTACATTGTTTAGTGACAAATAAGGGGAACAGAACAGAGAAAGTGATTTCAGCTATAAATATAGGAGATAATAAAATCCTTTAGTAAACAGTATCTAAGCCTTGTTTTTATGATATTGGGGAACAGTAACAGATCAAAGTACTGTAGTCTTCAGTATGCAGACCTTTCACTTTCTTAGTTTATTCCAGGGTCTTTTTTTTTTTTGCTGCTATTACAAATAGCATTGTTTTCCTAATTTTTGTTTAAGATAGTTCATCGTTGGTATAGAAATGCCATTGATTTTTGTATGTTGATTTTGTATCCTCCAACTTTACTGAATTTATTAGTTCTAACAGTTTTTTGATGGAGTCTTTAGGGTTTTCTATGTATAAGATTATGTCATCTGCAAACAGCAACAATTTTACCCTTTGTTTTCAACGTGAGCGTCTTTTATTTATTTTTCTTGCCTAATTGCTTTAGCTAGGACTTCCAGCACTAAATTGAATAGAAGTGATGAGAGTGGGCATGTATGCCTTGTTTCTGGTCTTAAAGAAAAACATTTCAGTTTTCCATTATTCGGTATAATGTTAGTTATGGGTTTTTAAAAATATATATGACCTTTATTAGGTTGAGGTACTTTTCCTCTATTCTTAGTTTATTGAATGTTTTTCTCATGAAAGTGTGTTAAATTTTGTCAAAACCTTTTTTACATCCATCAAATGATTATGTAATTTTTATCCTTTATTCTGTTAATGGATTATCACATTAACTAATTTTCATATCTTGAAGCATACTTGCATCCTAGGAATAAATCCCACTTTGTCATAGTCTTTGATCCTTTTAATATAATGTTAAATTTGGTTTGCCAGTATTTTGTTGAGGATTTTTGCATCTATATATTCATCAAGGATATTGGGCTGTAATTTTCTTTTCTTGTGGTGTCTTTGTCCGGCTTTAGTATAAAGGTAATTCTGGCTTCATAAAATAAGTTAGAAAGTGTTCTCTCTTCTTTGATTTTTTTGGAAGAGTTTGAGAATAATTGGCATTAGTTTTGTTAAATGTTTGGTTGAATTCACTAGTGAAATTATTTGGTCCTGGGATTTTCTTTACTGGGAGTTTTTTGATTACTTGTTCAATCTTTACGCTAGTCATAGGTCTGTCCAGTCTTTGTATTTCTTCATGATTTAGTCATCATGTATTCATGGGTTGTAAGACTTAATATTCTTAAAATGCCCATATTACCCAAAGTGATCTATAGATTCATGCAATCCCCATCAAAAATCCCAGTGGCATTTTTATTTACAGAAATAGAATAATTCTAAAATTCATCTGAAGCCACAAAAGACAATGAATAAACAAATCAATCTTGAAAAAGAAGAACAAAGCTGGAGGCATTATACTTCCTGATTTCAAAATATCCTGCAAAGGTACAGTAATCAAAACAGTATGTTACCAGCATAAAGACAAACACACAGACCAATAGAACAGAATAGAGAGCTCAGCAACAAATCCGTGAATATACAGTCAACTGACATTTGGCAATGGTGCCAAGCATACTCAGTGGGAGAAATGATAATCTCTTCAACAAATGGTGTTGGGAAAACTGAATATCCACATGCAAAAGAATAAAATTGGACCCTATCTTATACCAAAAATCAACTCAAAATGGATTATTTAAATGTAAGACTTGAAACAGTAAAACTCCTAGAAGTAAACAGAAGAGAAAGTTTCATGACATTGCCCTTGGCAATGATTTCATGTACATAACAACAAAAGCACAGGTAATAAAAACAAAAATAGACAAATGGGACTACCTCAAATTAAAATGTTTCTGCACAGCAAACGACCAACTGAATGAAAAGGCAATCTATGGAACAGAAGACACGGGGTGACATGAGACCACTTTGGCAAATCAGAATGCTCATTCCATTTGGCCACCATGATTGGTTTTAGAAATGGACTTGAAGCTCAAAGAAAGCCCATAATATATTCCTTAAGATTTGAATATAGAGGCTGGAAGAAAGATTTTTTTCTTTCTCTAGGATGACAAGTTATATATAATAAGCCTGTAGGCCAATATCTGCTGGCAGCCACCTTTCCCAGGTATATGGATGAAACTATCTGAAGGATGAAGCCTCCATTCACAGAAAATCAGAGCTGTAAAGGGAAGAGGATATCCTGATGAATTTTTTTCTTGGATTGAGCCATGTCTGAAGTCAAGCCAACTTTTGAAGTATCCTATAGTACTTATATATTGCTTGGTAACAAATTATGCCAAAATTTAGTAGCTTAAAACAACAAACATCTATTATCTCATGCATTTCTGATATAGATATAGGAGTGACTAATCTGGGTGGTTCTGGGTCAGAATCTCTGGTGAGTGTGTAGGCAAGGTGTCAGTAGGGGGCTGCAATTATCTAAAGGCTTGCCTGGGGCTGGAGACGCACTTTCAATGTGGTGTACTCACGTGGCTGTTGGTTGGAGGCCAAATGTGCTAGGCAAAGCCTCATGCACATTTCTCTGTAAGGAAACAAAGCTGGCTTACTTGGGGGCAGGATTTTTTTTTTTCCCAGTTGTTCTTCAAAATGAAGTTTCCCGCTCCAAGTCCCAGCCAGATATGTGAAAAACAATCCTTGCAGAACAACCCTATTAGCAGTTCTGCAAGGATTTTTAGGAACCGTATTAGCAAGTTCCTCAGTTCCTCACCATGTGAACCTCTCTTCACGACTTAGTAACTGGCTTCCTCTAGAGTGACTAATCCAAGAGACAGCAAGGATTGACAGCCATGACAGCACAGTGCCTTTCATGACTTACTCTCCAAAGTTACAAACCTTTACTTTTGCTTTATCTTATTTGTTAGAGCAAGTCACTAAATTTGCCCACATCTAAGATGAGGGTATTTGGGCTTCACCTCTTGAATGGAGAAGCACCCAAAAATCTGTGGCCTTTTTTTTTAATTACACTCTCAGTTACATGAATCAATAAATTCCATTTTTGGCTTAGCTTCTATTGGGTTTCTATCACTTGCAACCAAAGTGCCCTAACCAGTATCTACATCTGAGTCATTAAGAAAGTTTCAGACAGGGCTGGGCGCGGTGGCTCACACCTGTTAATCCCAGACTTTGGGAGGCCGAGGCAGGCGGATCACGTGGTCAGGAGATCGAGACCATCCTGGCTAACACGGTGAAACCTTATCTCTACTAAAAATACAAAAAATTAGCCGGGTGTGGTGGCAGGTGCCTGAAGTCCCAGCTACTCGGGAGGCTGAGGCAGGGGAATGGCGTGAACCCGGGAGACGGAGCTTGCAGTGAGCCGAGATCACGCCACTGCGCTCCAGCCTGGGCGACAGAGTGAGACTCAGCTTCAAAAAAAAAAAAAAAAAAGAAAGTTTCAGATATTATTGTTTATTGCTTTTAATCTAGTGAATTCATAAATCGTCACTTAACTCAAGCAAAACAATGTTACTCTCTTTGTACATTGTACAGATGCAGGATAACAATGCAGTGTTATCCTGCATCTGTACAATCAAGCACCCAAACTGGTTCTGTAGAGGCAGGACCTTAGCATATAGCAGAGATAACTTATCTTCCAGCAGATCCGGAGCTCCATTTTGTAGACAGAAATGAATGCTCTGTGCCACAGAAGGAGCTGTTGCACTATTCATTCCCGTTTCCTCCCATTCACTCTCCACATCTCCAATCCTGGCATTGTCTGCTTTGTTACTTGTTAAAAACTTGATTTCGTAGATTGCTTTAAAATAAGAACAAAATGTACTTTGACACACATCATTTTGTTTGGTTCTCATTAATTTTGAGAGAAAGGCAAGATAGATATTTAAATGACCCCTATTTTAGTGGTAAACAAGCTGAAATTAGATAAATAAAATGATTTGCCTAATGCCTCATGAGTGATTTGCTTTCTTTTAAATACT